AGCTCTGGGTTGATATGGCTCCACCGTTGCTCGCAGGGGTCTGTGTTTTCCGCTACTTGGACAAAGTGACATTGCTTAAGCCTTTCCCCCCACCAGGTCTGACTTTCTGCAGAGCCAGTGATTGCAGAGGAAAAGCTGTAGTTTGCTTAAAGGAAATACCTCCAGGAAGGAGGGTCTCGGGTGGGTTCCCAAGTGGGGAACTAGGGGGACTTTTCCGTAGGGAATTGGGGTGGGCTCTTCAGTGAGGGGCTAGGGGCTCGTTTCTGGGGCCAAAGACGGGTTCCCTAGTGTGAGGGCGCGCTCGACTCGGCGCTGTCTTGGGGTCTCGCACTCGCACGGCTTCGCACCCCACCGCCTGCGACTCCCAGGCCTTCTCTTCCCCGGGCGCCCACTCCATTCTCGGGAAGAGCAGCCGGCACTGGAGGGCAGAGACTGCCCCAGGGGCGGAGCTCCCTCTCAGGCGGGAGGTAGGAAAGTGCAGAGCCGCCCGGGCAGAGGCACAGACGTCCCTGCGGGGCTCCTCCTGAGCGTCCCTCCTGCCAGCCAGGGTCGCAGCCGCAGCGGCGGCCGCAGCTCTTAGCCCACACAGGACTTGTAAACTCTTACTGCACCCTTCTCTCCCATTAGGAGCTTTTCCTCCCTCCTTCCCCCCAACCCCTCTGTCCTCCTCACTTTGGGGAATTTAATGCTTTCTTTAGCATCTTTTTGTGTGCGTGATCTAGGGGAGGAGACACCCCAGAGCTCCAACTAGCTCTCAGCTGAATTCTACTTTTGTTTTTATGTCTTCCTCGCCTCCTCTCGTGTCCCTCTTATCTGACTGATCTGCGAAGTCTGATGCTTCTGCCAGAGGGAGAGGAATAAATAGATGTTGCTGCTTCCGAAGGCTTAGACGTTGGGAAAGAGCAGCCTGGGCGGCAGGGGCGGTGGCTGGAGCTCGGTAAAGCTCGTGGGACCCCATTGGGGGAATTTGATCCAAGGAAGCGGTGATTGCCGGGGGAGGAGAAGCTCCCAGATCCTTGTGTCCACTTGCAGCGGGGGAGGCGGAGACGGCGGAGCGGGCCTTTTGGCGTCCACTGCGCGGCTGCACCCTGCCCCATCCTGCCGGGATCATGGTCTGCGGCAGCCCGGGAGGGATGCTGCTGCTGCGGGCCGGGCTGCTTGCCCTGGCTGCTCTCTGCCTGCTCCGGGTGCCCGGGGCTCGGGCTGCAGCCTGTGAGCCCGTCCGCATCCCCCTGTGCAAGTCCCTGCCCTGGAACATGACTAAGATGCCCAACCACCTGCACCACAGCACTCAGGCCAACGCCATCCTGGCCATCGAGCAGTTCGAAGGTCTGCTGGGCACCCACTGCAGCCCCGATCTGCTCTTCTTCCTCTGTGCCATGTACGCGCCCATCTGCACCATTGACTTCCAGCACGAGCCCATCAAGCCCTGTAAGTCTGTGTGCGAGCGGGCCCGGCAGGGCTGTGAGCCCATACTCATCAAGTACCGCCACTCGTGGCCGGAGAACCTGGCCTGCGAGGAGCTGCCAGTGTACGACAGGGGCGTGTGCATCTCTCCCGAGGCCATCGTTACTGCGGACGGAGCTGGTGAGTTTTGACACGGCCCACCCTTCCCTTACTTATAGTTCTTTTTTCTGTCACCTCCTTTCAGATTTTCCTATGGATTCTAGTAACGGAAACTGTAGAGGGGCAAGCAGTGGTGAGTATATCATTATCTTCCTGGTTTTCATTAAATGTGCTTATAACTAAAATGTGTTTTTCAGAACGCTGTAAATGTAAGCCTATTAGAGCTACACAGAAGACCTATTTCCGGAACAATTACAACTATGGTAAGGAAAATTTCATGGTTGATGTATAAACTTTATTATCAGCTTTTCTTGTCTTTTATCCCAGTCATTCGGGCTAAAGTTAAAGAGATAAAGACTAAGTGCCATGATGTGACTGCAGTAGTGGAGGTGAAGGAGATTCTAAAGTCCTCTCTGGTAAACATTCCACGGGACACTGTCAACCTCTATACCAGCTCTGGCTGCCTCTGCCCTCCACTTAATGTTAATGAGGAATATATCATCATGGGCTATGAAGATGAGGAACGTTCCAGGTAATTCACTCTTTAAGGATACAGAATAACTATTCAAAAATGTTTGCTTCTTTCAAAAATACAGATTACTCTTGGTGGAAGGCTCTATAGCTGAGAAGTGGAAGGATCGACTCGGTAAAAAAGTTAAGGTAAGCCTGTATTTTATGTTTGAAGTAATACACTTGTGACTATTTTCTATTTTAAATTTCACAGCGCTGGGATATGAAGCTTCGTCATCTTGGACTCAGTAAAAGTGATTCTAGCAATAGTGATTCCACTCAGAGTCAGAAGTCTGGCAGGAACTCGAACCCCCGGCAAGCACGCAACTAAATCCCGAAATACAAAAAGTAACACAGTGGACTTCCTATTAAGACTTACTTGCATTGCTGGACTAGCAAAGGAAAATTGCACTATTGCACATCATATTCTATTGTTTACTATAAAAATCATGTGATAACTGATTATTACTTCTGTTTCTCTTTTGGTTTCTGCTTCTCTCTTCTCTCAACCCCTTTGTAATGGTTTGGGGGCAGACTCTTAAGTATATTGTGAGTTTTCTATTTCACTAATCATGAGAAAAACTGTTCTTTTGCAATAATAATAAATTAAACATGCTGTTACCAGAGCCTCTTTGCTGGAGTCTCCAGATGTTAATTTACTTTCTGCACCCCAATTGGGAATGCAATATTGGATGAAAAGAGAGGTTTCTGGTATTCACAGAAAGCTAGATATGCCTTAAAACATACTCTGCCGATCTAATTACAGCCTTATTTTTGTATGCCTTTTGGGCATTCTCCTCATGCTTAGAAAGTTCCAAATGTTTATAAAGGTAAAATGGCAGTTTGAAGTCAAATGTCACATAGGCAAAGCAATCAAGCACCAGGAAGTGTTTATGAGGAAACAACACCCAAGATGAATTATTTTTGAGACTGTCAGGAAGTAAAATAAATAGGAGCTTAAGAAAGAACATTTTGCCTGATTGAGAAGCACAACTGAAACCAGTAGCCGCTGGGGTGTTAATGGTAGCATTCTTCTTTTGGCAATACATTTGATTTGTTCATGAATATATTAATCAGCATTAGAGAAATGAATTATAACTAGACATCTGCTGTTATCACCATAGTTTTGTTTAATTTGCTTCCTTTTAAATAAACCCATTGGTGAAAGTCTTTTTTTTTCTCTTCTTTTAAAATAAATCAGAATTGCCGTATTGACCAGGAAAAGATTATGTATGCACGTGCACCAGGGTTAGTTTTTAAAAGTACATGGCTCCATAAAAATGCTGTAGATTACAGAGTGATAAAATATGCAGGTTTTTTTGTTTTTGTTTTTTCTGTTGTGTGTGTGTCTGTATTTGTGTACATGTGTGTCCTTGCACTCACACCCAAGGTGGATTAAAATACAGGCCTGCAAACTGGCCTGCACTTTATCATTTGGATTTGTGCTGCTTAATGCTCAGCGAAAAATGTCTAGTAAAATGAATTATGGTTGTCAGGAGAGAGGTTATTTCGACTTTTGAACCAATTGCACATTTCTCATTACCCAAGCTGTGGTGAGATCCCAGGGGCTGTGGTGAACAAATGATGCTTTTATAGATGGTCCCTAGCTTACAATGATTCAATTTACAATGCTTCAATTTAACAATTTGTTGACTTACAATGGGTTTATCAGGATGTAACCCAATGCATTTCAACTTACGATATTTTCAGTTTCGAATGGGTTTATCCAGATGTAACCCCATCGTAAATGGCGGAGCATCTGTACTTCCTTCCTCTGGCAGAGTTCCTTAGAGCCTGTGCCAATTACTTGAAAGTTTCATTCTCTGCCATTTACATGTGTGCTATTAGTAGAACCAAATTTCTAAGCTGTGGCGTGCTGAAAATAAAATGCTTATGAAGCAAAAATCGTGCTATGTTTCCTTCTACAAGGATAATCA